CACATAGGCCTCCAAAACCCAGCTTTGGGACAAAAGTAGCAGAAAAAAAAAAAAAAAAATTCCAGCCACTGGCTTCTCTCAGGCTTCTCCAAACCAAACAAGACCACCTTCCTCCCTCTCCCCCAGAGGGAGATGAGTAGGCCCAGCTCTGCTCCAAGACCAGCCCTACCCAACATCTGCCTAAGTTCTACTTAGGGAACCCAAAGATTCCTTTGCAAATAAGAGCCCAGCCTGGGGGCCCGGAGAGTTTCACAGACTGCTCTTTCTGGATAAAGAGTGGGCGGGGACCGTCTGGTCAGGCCCCAGGTTCCCGTGCAGGGTGGGGGCCACTGCCTTAGCTCCCCTCGCCGACGCCGCCACCACTCCCAGGGTCTGGGGGGCCCGATGCCTGCACCGCAGGTCTCCAGCCCGCGAGGATTTTTAGGCCTCAGGGCAAAGCGCCTGGAACACTCCCCCCAGCTGGGGGAGGGGGGGTGTCCTGTCAGGTGACCGAGGACCCGGATGCCCCCCGCCCCCAGTGACCACCCGAGACGAAGCGGGGGCGGGGCCCGGAGGGAGTCTGGGAGGGCCCGAAAGTTTGCCCAAGTCGCTGGGGCGGCCGGCCGGGGTGCAAGCAGTCGGGCCGGGCTCCCACGACCCCCGCGCGGGGCGGGCCCAGGCAGGAAGTGGGCGCACTTACTGGCCCCCTCGATCTTGTCGGCGCCCCGGCTCCACGTGATCTGGCGCGTCTCCAGCTTGACCTGGAAGGTCTTCCGCTCGGGTCGCTGCGACTTCTTGGAGTAGAACAAAGTCATGACGGTGCCCACCTCGAGGCTGCGGCAGAGGTGCAGCACCTCGGCGTCCGAGGGCGCGCCGGGCCCGCAGCCGTTGGCGCAAGGGGACGCGGCGCCCGCCATGGCTCCGACGCTGGGGGCGGCGGCGGCACAGGCCAGGACCGCCCGGGAGCAAGCGCAACGGCGGCGGCTGAGGTTGGGGCTGAGGCTGAGGCGGCAGACGAGCGGGACCCGGCGGCGGCTCCTGCAGGCGGACACGGGGCGGGGCCTCAGCGCGGCGGGGCGGGGCTGCCCTGAGGCCCCACCCCGCTTCGGCGCCGGGAACAAAGGCGCCCGCGCACCCGTGGGGAGGACCCCCGCCCGTCGGCCCGCCGCGCCTGCGCCCCGCGACCCCCAGACAGGCCGCAGGCGGGGACGGAGGCGCGATGGCGGCGGGAGCGCGCGCCGTTCCCGGTCGACCCACCCAGCCCTCAGTCCCGCAGAGCTTTCTCACGCGGCCCCGGACACAGCCCGGCGGCCACGAGCGGCCCTGTCACGCACGGCAGCCCCGCCCACAGGCCGCAGGCCCGGCGGCCGGCGCGTCAGTCAGGCGTACTCGCACGGGCGGCCGCTACCCCGCGGTCCCGCACAGACGCAGCCCCCGCGTCCCGAACACCGCCCATGCAGCGACCGGGACGGGACGTGAGGGGATGGCGCGTCCTCCGGGAATGCCCGGCCAAACTCAGTTACCTGGGCGGGCTTCCCGGACAAGGGAGCCAGGACGGGCCGCCTCACACCGGCGGCGGCGGGTCCTCCGCGCGCCCTCTCCCGGGAGGGGCGGGGGCGGGGCTGCCTGCGGATTGGTCGCGGGCACTGATGGACAGCCGACATGTCCCGCCCCCCCGGCAGCGCGGGGCTGGTCCGCAGGCAGTTCTGGCGACGGCCAGACCCACGTCTGTCTGTTCCGCCCCTGCTGCCAGGGTGGCTTTCAGTGGTCCTCTCTTTCGGAGAGTTCCCCCCAAGCGTGAGCACCCCTTACAGGGGCGTTAGGTCCGCGGCCGCGCTGTCCAGTGGTCTGACCTGCAGCTCCCAGGGCCTTTGTGTCTGTCCCTCGCATGGGCCTCTGCACGCTCCGTCCCCACGCGACAGGACTCGAGTCCGATTCGGGGCTCCGACTCAGACCCTACCCCGCAGCGCCCTCCTGCAAATGCTCTCCTGAACTTTGGTTTTCCCCGCCTTGCTTTCTTCCTCCTCCTGTAGCCGCTGCCTCTCGATCTCAGAAGCTTCTCTTCCTCTGCACTCAGTGCTAGGCCAGATCCCAAGGCGACCTGACCTTTCCCCTGGCTTTGCCCAACAACACAGGCACCGGTGACTCCAAACCTGCATCTCCCCTACGTTCCAGGCCCCAGCATCCCACTGCATGTTCCACATCCCCCCCCCTTAGACAGCTCGCCTTCCCTCCCCAAACGATTCCTTCCACAGTCTTCACTTTCTCAGAACGCGGCGCTAAACTTCTCTAAGTTGGAAGGTCAAAAACCTTGCAGCTAACTTTGATTCCTCCCTTTGCCTCACCTCCAATCCATCAAGACCTTGTCACTCAGCCCACAAGCTGAAGGCCCCATCTCCTGTCACCCAGACTACTCACCTTGTTTGGTTTTGCCTGGATCTATCAGTTTGGTTTTGCCTGGATTTATCATGCTTTAAATCTTTAAAATGAAATTAAATCATGATCCCCTACATCCAGGCTAAAACCCTCCGTGAATTCCCATTGCACCTAAAATCCACACTCCCTGCTTGGCCTAGCAGGTTCTATATGACCTGCCCATCTCACCAGTTTCATCTCTCACAAGTGATCCTTCACTCTCCATTCTCCAGCCACAAGGCCTTTTTCTGGTTATGGAATATAATTCATACTCTTTGTCTTTCTGAAGCCATTCTTGAAACTCACCCCTGCAATCTATCTACCCTTGTCAGCACCGCCAAAATTGAGGACACCCACGGTCGCGGTGGAGCCTGTCTGACATGTTGAGCCAGGCAGTGGGTCGGCTGCCAGGCACAGCAGGACAACTTACTGCATTTCAGAGGTGAGAAGCCCAACAGAGCTTCCAGCTGATGCACACCTGATCCTCATAATTATCTTCTAATCAGGAATGATGGTCCACAATTTACTGATGAGGAAACAGAGATTCAGAGAAGTTCTACAATTTGCCCCAAAGCCACATAACATGACTAGGTGGGAACTAGAACCCAAGTCGGCCTGACTCCATGAGTTTTCTGCCTCACAGGAGATCCACTGGCTTAGGTAAGTCCTGGTGGTCAGTAGTCAGTGGGCATGGAGGCTATCTGGTTAATCAGCATGGGTGAGGGGAGGCATGCTCACCGCTGGCCTTGGGCACAGGGAATCCAGCAGAACGTGAGTGCTCACAGAGTGTGGCTTGAACTGGCTTAGGCTTGAAGTTCTGTGGACCCTGCTCTTCTCTGTGTTGGGCATTGACAACATGAGGAGCACAAGAGAGACACAGCGCCAGCTCTCTGGGAGTTCAGACATTAAATAAACACTCTGTTACATAAAGACAATTATGATGAGGGCTAGAAGGAAAAACATTGGGTCGAGATCTCTTCAGACCTCAGCAGAGGTCTAAAGGAAGTGAGTCGATGGCGAGGTGAATTATTAAAGGTGGGTTGGAGAAAAGTACATTCCAAGTAGAGGTAACAGCATGTACAAAGGCCCTGAGGCCAGGAAGAGGTTGTTGAATTTAGGGTTACAAAGCTAGAGTTTCCTGACTGAGGAGGGGACAGGGAGTGATGAGACCAGGAAGGCAGACGGGGGCTGAATGGGGCCCCTCTCTGGCTGTCTGATCCTGTTTTGTACAGGAGGCACCCTCTTAAGTGCTGCAGCCCTCATTGAGCTTACTGTGCTGACTCCGGCAGCCTGTGGGCTCTGATGCACTTTTTACATCCGTTTCTCCATTTTTTTGGGAGCTTCCTAACATGCAGGGTAAGGCTTCCTTGCTTTTACTTTTGCCTCTGGGTCTGGACCTCTAGGGGCTCAAGAAATCCCTGCCAACAAGAGCTTGAGTTTTCAGCCCGTTGCCAGGCCTGTAATCAGGGAACAGGACCCATTTCCTCCTGGGACTTCTGGGCCAGCATCCCAGGCCTCAGGTGCCTCCTTCCACCAAAGGAGGTGCAGGAAAAACAGGGCATGCAGAGGGTGTGGTCTGTGTGGGCTTCCCCCAGCTCAGCATATATATGGGTGCGTGGGTGTGAATGGCAATACGTGCAGCTGCGCTGTCTGGGAGGAGCAGCCCAGCACCCACACAAGCACACGCCTGTGACGTCACCCATGCTAGCCCTGCTCAGGCCTATTTCTGTGAACATGCATGCTTCAGCATGCCCTGGCCTACACTGTACCTGTGCCCATGCCCAGAGTCTGGGGAGAGTCCCAGCCCAACTGCCCCTCGGGACCTGTGGGTTTGGCCTCACAGCTGTTTATTAAATGACCACTTAGAACAGTGGTTGACATATAGTAAACACTATGGAACTGCTTTATCCACATTGTCTCATTTCTTCCTCATTACAGCCCTATAAGTGCTCTTATTATCCCCATTTTCCAGATGAAAAAACTGAGGC